CCACGTCCGCCAGCGTCATCTCTCTCCCCCGCCTCCTACCCCTAAAAATCCGGCGGTCGAGTAGCTCCGCATCCCGGAGGGCTCCCGGTGCAAAACTGAGTGGGAAAGAGAAAGGGGCGGAGAGCGACGAGAGAGGGAAGGTGGGGAAGAAGAGCCCGGCCGCCCCCGGCCTTTTCCGGCGAGCTCTGAGTTTCCAGGGCTCATCCGCCCCTCCAAGTCGAATTACAGAAACTCCTCATTGCCATGCTAATGACGAGAGGGGCTGTGGGGAGAGGGTTTCGAAGACCCTCCTGGAAGAAGGGAAGTTTCTTTTCTTGCCCTCGTCTCCTTCACGCCCACCCGAGTTCCTCCCAGCCAGCCCTCTGCGCTCTTCCCCCTCCATTCCGAGCTTGAAGAGCCGGTGGCCCAGCCTCGCCCTCCACCACGGTTCTATGCGCTCCTCACAGCCCCACGGTCTCCCAGCCCAGCCTCAGAACAGAGGAGGTGGCCTGGGAACCCGGGGCGCGGTGTCAGCCGGATTCCCCGCCTTCCGGCTGGGCGCGCTGCGGGCTGGGCCGGCGTACTTGCGGCCACCCGGCGAGCTCTGGCCCACTGATTCCCGCCCCGAGAGAGCCGGGAGCCCTCTTCCCTTCTCACCTCTCGCCAGTTCATCTTTCATTGAACGGTGGGGAGGGGGCGGGAGCGGGGGACGCCTCCCAGCCCCCACCTCCCGGAGGCCTGGCGGGGCGGGCAGCGGAGTCGGGCGCGCGCAGAACGCAGCTTTTGCTCTTCTTCGCTCCAGCACTCCAAATCGGCCTTTGCAGTCGCCGCAGCAGCTGCCGCCGCCTAGGCTGCCTGGGGGGGCGACTGCGCGTCACCTAGACGGCGGAGCGCCGGGGATTTAAATGCCACTAAAACGGTGATCCATCACTGCGGAAGCCGGCAAACTTTTGCAGGAGGCTCAGCCATTGGCTGACACCGTCACGTGCCCCTCCTCCAGCGTCCTCCGCCCTCCCGCCCCCCCTCTTGCGCACTGTACATTCATATCATTTTTCTTCTCCGGCCCCATGGAGGAAGTGAGAAAGTTGGCACAGTCACGCCGGGCTTCGCAGGACCAGGTCACTCAGTGACAGATGGACAATGCAAGAATGAACTCCTTCCTGGAATACCCCATACTTAGCAGTGGCGACTCGGGGACCTGCTCAGCCCGAGCCTACCCCTCGGACCATAGGATTACAACTTTCCAGTCGTGCGCGGTCAGCGCCAACAGTTGCGGCGGCGACGACCGCTTCCTAGTGGGCAGGGGGGTGCAGATCGGTTCGCCCCACCACCACCACCACCACCACCATCGCCACCCCCAGCCGGCTACCTACCAGACTTCCGGGAACCTGGGGGTGTCCTACTCCCACTCAAGTTGTGGTCCAAGCTATGGCTCACAGAACTTCAGTGCGCCTTACAGCCCCTACGCGTTAAATCAGGAAGCAGACGTAAGTGGTGGGTACCCCCAGTGCGCTCCCGCTGTTTACTCTGGAAATCTCTCATCTCCCATGGTCCAGCATCACCACCACCACCAGGGTTATGCTGGGGGCGCGGTGGGCTCGCCTCAATACATTCACCACTCATATGGACAGGAGCACCAGAGCCTGGCCCTGGCTACGTATAATAACTCCTTGTCCCCTCTCCACGCCAGCCACCAAGAAGCCTGTCGCTCCCCCGCATCGGAGACATCTTCTCCAGCGCAGACTTTTGACTGGATGAAAGTCAAAAGAAACCCTCCCAAAACAGGTCAGTCCTGCTGGTTGGTGGATGCTCCTTGATTTCCGTCTCATGGCTTCCCACTTTGCCCCAGGGAAAGTTGGAGAGTACGGCTACCTGGGTCAACCCAACGCGGTGCGCACCAACTTCACTACCAAGCAGCTCACGGAACTGGAGAAGGAGTTCCACTTCAACAAGTACCTGACGCGCGCCCGCAGGGTGGAGATCGCTGCATCCCTGCAGCTCAACGAGACCCAAGTGAAGATCTGGTTCCAGAACCGCCGAATGAAGCAAAAGAAACGTGAGAAGGAGGGTCTCTTGCCCATCTCTCCGGCCACCCCGCCAGGAAACGACGAGAAGGCCGAGGAATCCTCAGAGAAGTCCAGCTCTTCGCCCTGCGTTCCTTCCCCGGGGTCTTCTACCTCAGACACTCTGACTACCTCCCACTGAGGCGGCTCCAGCCCCAGACAACAGCCCAGGCATCTCCTTGGGCTGGGACTTCTTACCCAAAGCACATGCTTAGCTTATCTTTCTTTCCATTTACAGTCTCTTTCTTCCTTTCTAATCCTATCTGGGGAGCTCCTGGCCAGGATAATATATTTGCAGATAATTCTGGACCAGAGACTTGGTGCGGGGTTAACACCTTCATCCAGATTGGGTGCCAGCATACATTTTCTGGTGGGCCTTAACATCCCTCCTGCTTTTAGGAGAATTCACAGAACCTACTGTTCCTTTCAGATGACCTTTTGGAAAATAGTTCCCTTTGCCAACAGAAACATGCCAGAAGGAATCTTCTCATCTTTTATCTAACTATATGTACAGCTCTCCCCTCCCTTGTCCTTGAAAGTAGGATATAGCGAAAGGCGAGTCCAGGAGCTCAGGAAGAAGAGATGCACTATATGTTTACACAATTAATTCATCCCTTAATTTAAGTCATTTTCATGTGTGTGAGTTTGCTGGTTGTAAATACTTTGTCCTAAGAGATTTATCTTTATACAGATTTTCTAGAAATGTTTAGGTTACTAAAACAGGGTGGGCAAACTCTCTAAACTGGTACAATTTTATAGGTGAAAGAAAAAATTCCCTCATTTAAACCCAATCAGATGCCTCAGAGGGTAGCCTTGATTTGTTCTTACAGTTAAGAAGCCCTGCAGAGCACAAACTTCAGAAACCCGGCTTCCTGTGCTAAGTCTTTCCCAATCTCTACCCCTTTCTTCTCGGGCCACCCTCTGTTTAAAATTTGTGCTGGGTTATTCAGAACCTAAAAGTATTATTCAAACCAATTTCTTCCTTCCACAGTTATCTTAGCTGGATATAATGTATTTTCAGCTCAATTGTTAATGTGATGGATGGCACAATGAATGTATATTTTGTGTTATTCGTGAATAGTCTTTTGCATGTCGCACAATGTTTGATGTCCCCAAAGTACCACACTGAGTTCTATCAGTTATCCTTTGTGAGCCTATGATATTCCCCATTTCCTGTACAATCATGAACAGCTCTGAGATCCTGGAGTGATATGATCCAGAGCAGAGTTTACGGGTCTTAGGATGTCTGTAATAAATAAATATACTCAAGTTTCAGGTATGCTTAAGCATCCGTGTATTTGGCTGGGCTACAATTTGTTAATTCCTATGAAGTTGGCACATTTCATGAGGGGAAAGGGAGAAGGGTGGTAAATATTTTCAAAGAGATGGGCCTTTTCTTGAATAAAAGTTAATAACAGCTCCTTTATTATAATCAAAGCTCATAATGGAAAAAAAGACTGATGAAGAAATTTATGAAGCAGATTTATTTTTGAAACAAACATGGATACTTCCTGGGTCAAGTGCTAACCTTTTCACCTCCAACTGGATGTTGACGTATATATAAACAGAACTCCCTTCAAAAGCCAAAACTGTCTTCAGTCAGTCTTTCCTCACATCAGTG